CACCACATCTCTCCCCTGCCTGCCTCCTTCTCCGTTAGCGCTACCGGTTGGCGGGCGGGGGAGGGGAGCAAGGCGCGTTATTCCCGGGGAGCTGGACGGGGGAGGGAAGGGCATCTCTTACCCGCGTTACTGAGGAGGAGGAGGCGGTTGGAGCGCGGCGCGGCGGGGCGACGGCGGGGCTGGGTGGGTGCAAGTAAGAGTCTTACGAAAGGGAATTAACCCCATCACCAGCCCGGACACCGGCTCCAGCGGCAGCCGCGGCTGGCAGAATCCCGCCCCTTCCCACCACGCACTAGCCCCGCCTCTTCGTTCTCTTTGAGCGGCAGCCGACTATTCATAGGTTGTACGTCCCCGGAGTGACATGAGTTTTGCCCAATCAAGCTTGAAAAAAACTGTCTTCTCTCCACCCCTTTACCTCCTCCCAGGCCGCGGAGAGCCGTGCCAAATCTTCCTCCAACCTCAAGAGAAAAAGAACCAATCCGTGGTAAGTAACCGCCCTTGAAGGACGCAAAAGCCAACCAATGGTAAAACTAGGAGGACAGCCATTTTGCCCACTTGTAAAAGAGCTACCTTTTCCCACGAGTTGGAGCCTGAGGTGCGGAGTTTCGTGAGTTTTTACTGACTCGAGGTATTTAAAAGACAACCAGATCTCCTCAGTGGGTATTTATAGTGCTTTTTAGGGGTAAAGGAAAATTATCCTCCATGTGGGGCGAAGTGAGGCATGCTGCTTAAGGGGTTGGCTCCTCCCCTTAGCGCTAACGGGTTCTGAAACGAACACCTGGTTTCTCCAGCTTCAGTGGCGGAGGGCGGGGTGATTGCTCTTTTCGGCCTGGAGCGGACTACGATTCCCAACATGCTTTTCCCCTACTCATAACTTCTCCTCCGTTCACTTGTCGCGGTGCTTGGCTGGAATTGTAGTTCCTGAGAGGTACCCATGCCGCCGCTTCAGCCAATGAAAAGGGACAGAGTTTTGAATGACTTGAAATTAGGGCGGAGAACGAGTTGTCGCGAGGCTGTACAGAGCCCTTTTCGCAACCCTAACGGGAGAGAAGTGATGGAAGAAGGGTAGCCGGAAGAGTTTCCTCAAAATACCATAGGGGTTTTAAATTATTAGTACGTATTTAAACTCATCTACTTTCACGTTGTCCCGTTGAACGTCACTTCCGCTTAGGGGCGGACACGTCCCAAACCTGTGGCGGGAGTTGGAGATTCTGCGGCGAATACGCCAGGTGTGACTGGCTGGAAGTGGCGTGGCTGGCAAGTCGCTAGTTTCTTGCATGGGAGATAAACCCTCCCTTTTTTGTTGTTTCTTTGTTTTTAGGATCATCATGCCTAGGGTTCATAACATAAAAAAGTCTCTTACACCTCACATTTCTTGTGTGACAAATGAATCTGATAATCTGCTGGATTTTTTGCCTGACAGACTAAGAGCAAAGCTACTTCCATTCCAGAAAGATGGCATCATTTTTGCCCTCAAAAGAAATGGCAGGTAAAGTTCTTTGAAGACATGCTAAAAATGTTGATAATTAATTTTTTTTTTTTTTTTTTTCCAGGTGTATGGTGGCTGATGAAGTAAGTGTTTCAATGGTTTTTATGTCTTTTATTATTATTAACATTTATTTATTTTTTAATTTAGATGGGTCTAGGAAAGACAATCCAGGCAATTGGAATTACTTACTTCTATAAAGAGGAATGGCCTCTGTTAATAGTGGTCCCTTCGTCTCTGAGGTACCCTTGGACAGAAGAAATTGAAAAATGGATCCCAGAGCTAAGTCCAGAAGAAATCAATGTTATTCAGAATAAAACTGATGTTAGGTAAGAACAACTGTTTAATATTTAAGGAGAAATATTTTTTAAGTACATGGATTTTCTTTTCTAGGAGAATGTCGACCAGTAAAGTGACAGTTCTGGGTTATGGTCTCTTAACCGCAGATGCAAAGACTTTGATAGATGCACTGAATAATCAGAACTTCAAAGTAGTTATAGTGGATGAATCACACTACATGAAATCCAGAAATGCAACTCGCAGCAGGATTTTATTGCCAATAGTACAGAAAGCCAGACGAGCCATTCTTCTTACAGGAACACCAGCTTTAGGAAGGCCTGAAGAGGTATTACAATCCTTATACTTCGAACTTAAAAGACAACATACTACAAACACTTGTATTATTATAGCTTTTTATGCAGATTGAAGCTCTCTTTCCACAAAAATTTGGAAGATGGACCGACTATGCAAAAAGATACTGTAATGCACACATCAGGTAAGTTAAACTATTTTCCGTAAATTTTTTCCTTTTGCTACATGTTTTGTCTTCATTTTAACAGATATTTTGGTAAAAGACCTCAGTGGGATTGTAGAGGGGCATCAAATCTTAATGAACTTCACCAGCTATTAAGTGACATAATGATTAGAAGATTAAAGACTGAAGTTTTAACCCAGCTACCCCCTAAAGTCAGACAGCGTATTCCATTTGATCTTCCATCAGCAGCTGCCAAGGTGAGAACCGTTGCTTGATTTAAAGTCTTACTATTCATAAACAGTGTTATTTTTTCCCACATAGGAATTGAATACCAGCTTTGAAGAGTGGGAAAAAATAATGAGAACTCCAAATTCAGGTGCCATGGAGACAGTCATGGGGTTGATAACTCGCATGTTTAAACAAACTGCTATTGCCAAGGTACTCTTTGCTGGGCCATCATGTATTTGTCTGACACTAATAAGGTTTACCTTTTAATATTTAGGCAGGTGCTGTAAAGGATTATATTAAGATGATGCTTCAGAATGATTCGCTTAAATTTCTGGTTTTTGCTCACCATTTAAGCATGCTCCAAGCTTGCACAGAAGCAGTCATCGAAAATAAGGTATGTTGCCATTTTTTAACTAAATACTTTTTCCTAATTTTGCCGTTTTCCTTGTTGATGCTAGACTCGTTACATTAGGATAGATGGAAGTGTTTCATCTTCAGAAAGAATACATCTGGTTAATCAGTTTCAAAAGGATCCTGACACTCGCGTGGCTATCCTAAGCATTCAGGCTGCTGGCCAGGTAAGAAATTTCAAGTCTAAATTTGGTTATGAAACCCTTCACTTACTTGATTGTGTTGCATTAGGACCTGTATGACAAGGTGGCCTGGGGGAAAAGAACTCTTGTCTCAGGACTTTTTATGGAGTGCTTCTGTTTTGTCCCTTAGGATTAAGTTTGAAGGCAAGTAAACAGAAATTCAGATTAAGACTGACCATTCTCAATTTATTTGCTTTATTTCACTTAGGGATTAACATTTACTGCAGCAAGTCATGTTGTATTTGCTGAGTTGTACTGGGACCCTGGACATATAAAACAAGCAGAAGACCGAGCTCACAGAATTGGCCAGTGCAGTTCTGTGAATATTCACTACCTTATTGCAAATGGAACCCTAGACACCCTTATGTGGGGAATGTTGAATCGCAAGGTAAAGCTTGAATTTAAATCAAGTTAGCAGCTCTCAAAAATTCATTTACTTTTTCCTCTTGTAGGCTCAAGTTACAGGGAGCACACTGAACGGTAGGAAAGAAAAAATTCAGGCTGAGGAAGGTGATAAGGAAAAATGGGATTTCCTGCAGTTTGCTGAAGCTTGGACTCCAAATGACAGTTCTGAAGAGTTAAGGAAGGAAGCTTTGTTCACTCACGTAAGATTATATGCCTTACTCTTTTCTATTTTTTACTTTGATAACTACTGTTTGCTTTTCCTAGTTCGAAAAAGAAAAACAGCATGATATTCGATCATTTTTTGTACCACAACCTAAAAAAAGACAGTTGATGACCTCCTGTGACGAATCAAAGAGATTCCGGGAGGAAAATACTGTAGTGTCATCAGACCCTACAAAAACAGCTGCAAGAGATATCATCGATTATGAAAGTGATGTTGAACCTGAAACGAAAAGATTGAAATTGGCTGCCTCGGAAGACCACTGCAGTCCGTCGGAAGAGACACCATCCCAGTCCAAGCAAATCCGAACTCCACTCGTGGAAAGTGTACAGGAGGCCAAGGCCCAGTTAACCACCCCAGCCTTTCCTGTAGAGGGCTGGCAATGTAGTCTCTGCACCTATATCAATAATTCAGAGTTACCTTATTGTGAAATGTGTGAGACTCCTCAAGGCAGTGCTGGTGAGTATATAGAAGGTGACCATGGAGGTAAGTTACATTTTTGTAATAATTTTTATTTTAATAGTTATGCAAATAGATAGCCTCAACCATATCCAGGATAAAAACGAGAAGGATGATTCTCAGAAAGACACCTCCAAAAAGGTTCAAACTATCTCAGACTGTGAAAAACAAGCCCTTGCACAGTCAGAACCTGGCCAGTTGGCTGACAGCAAGGAAGAAACACCAAAAATTGAGAAAGAAGACGGACTTACATCCCAGCCAGGTAATGGTAAGTCTTGTTTCCATTTCTAGCATCCAAGTGCCTTCAGGTTCTCTTTTGTCTTCTTTAATAGAACAGTGGAAGAGTTCAGACACTTTGCCAGTGTATGACACCTTAATGTTCTGTGCAAGTAGGAATACTGACCGGATTCACATCTATACTAAGGTAAGCGTCATGCAGATTCTGTAACTTGAAACGGATTATTAGTGTCTTCCTAATCTATCATCAGGATGGAAAACAGATGAGCTGTAATTTCATTCCTCTGGATATAAAATTAGACCTTTGGGAAGATTTACCAGCAAGCTTTCAGCTGAAACAATATCGCTCACTGGTAAGAATAGTTTTAAATAAAATGGCTTTATTCTGTTAACTCTTATTATCTCATTTTCTGCCAGATTTTGAGATTTGTTCGAGAATGGAGTAGTCTAACTGCCATGAAGCAAAGGATAATCAGGAAAAGTGGACAGCTATTCTGTAGCCCAATTCTTGCTTTGGAAGAGATCACAAAGCAACAAACCAAACAAAATTGCACCAAAAGGTATGAGTTGTCTTTTTTTAAATTTTGTATTAGAGGGAATCTATTTAACATATCATTGTTTTAGATACATAACCAAAGAAGATGTTGCCGTAGCCTCAATGGACAAAGTGAAGAATGTTGGGGGCCATGTCCGTCTGATCACAAAGGAGTCCAGGCCACGGGATCCTTTCACAAAGTAAGGTTTTTCTACTACTAGTATATAGTAGTAGTTACCTATTCAGTGTTTTTATCAATTGTAGAAAACTTCTTGAAGATGGAGCCTGTGTCCCATTTCTAAATCCATACACAGTCCAGGCAGATCTCACTGTGAAGCCCTCTACATCCAAAGGCTATTTGCAAGCTGTGGATAATGAAGGAAATCCACTTTGCCTTCGCTGTCAGCAACCCACTTGCCAGACTAAGCAAGCATGTAAAGCGAACTCTTGGGATTCACGGTTTTGCTCTCTGAAATGTCAGGAAGAGTTTTGGATTCGATCTAATAACAGTTACCTGAGAGCCAAAGTATTTGAAACTGAACATGGTGTGTGTCAGCTCTGTAATGTGAACGCACAAGAACTCTTTTTACGTCTGAGAGATGCCCCTAAAAGTCAGAGGAAGAATCTTCTGTATGCTACCTGGACTTCAAAGCTCCCATTAGAACAGGTAAGTTATAATCATGTGATAGATAGAAGGCATGAAAATTGCTGATCTTGTATTCTTATTGCAGCTAAATGAAATGATAAGAAACCCAGGGGAAGGACATTTCTGGCAGGTGGATCACATCAAGCCAGTGTATGGGGGAGGAGGACAGTGTTCCCTGGACAACCTGCAGACTCTCTGCACAGTCTGTCACAAAGAGGTCAGTGAAGCTCTCATATAGCTTTGACTGCAACGTGTACACATGCATATTTTTTAACTTTTAGAGAACTGCCAGACAAGCTAAGGAAAGAAGCCAGGTGAGAAGACAATCTCTAGCATCAAAGCATGGATCAGACATCACACGATTTTTGGTAAAGAAGTAAAGTAGAAAAATATATGAATGAATGACAAATGGTTTACATGTGGAAGACTTTAATACAGAAGTTTTCCATGTTTGTTTAATATATCGAGAGTAAAAATTTTCAGAACAAAAATCAAGAATTCAAATTCTCTTCTACTAATTACTTTTAGTATTAAATACATTTTGAAAGTACTTAACAGAAACTAAGATACAATACTGAATATTTCTGTGGTCTTTTTGATTTGATTCAGACTCGCAATTATGTTTCAGCAATGTTTTGTAAAGCTCTTTACCCCTAATATGCCTAATCACTGTATTGTGCATAGATTGTGTTTAAAAAATGTACTCTCAATTACCTAAAAATGCTTCTGGATTAGTATTGTTCTGGACTGTCATAGGTATGAGTGGAACATTGCAAAACCTTATGGGAAATTTCAGACGCAAATCATTATTTGGGAATTCTGGGCCAAGCATGACCAGCCTGCTTAGGATTCAAGAGAGACTGTCCACTAAATACCTCCAGAATGAGCTAGGGGCACACATTTTGGGTGTTGCTTTTCTTGCTTTATTTCTTAGCTAGTCATCTTTATCAAAAATATCCTTTTCAAAATGAGGTACCTATGGTGTTTGTGGACAATTTGGGGGTTCTGTGTAAAGTAATTGTTAAAACTATTAAATAACTGAAAACATAAAATGTAAAATGCCACTTAAGCTTGATTTTTTAGATCTTTTTTTAAAAAATGAATAAAACTAGGCTTACTGTTGGCTGGGCGCGGTGGCTCACGCATGTAATCCCAGCACTTTGGGAGGCCAAAGCGGGTGGATCATGAGGTCAGGAGATAGATCGAGACCATCCTGGCTAATACGGTGAAACCCCATCTCTACTAAAAATACAAAAAATTAGCCGGGCATGGTGTTGTGCACGTGTAATCTCAGATACTCGGGAGGCTGAGGCAGGAGAATTGCTTGAACCCGGGAAGCAGAGGTTGCAGTGAGCCGAGATCACGCCATTGAACTCCAGCCTGGGCGACAGAGCGAGACTCCGTCTCAAACAAACAAACAAACAAAAAAAAAAACTAAGCGTACTATCAAAATACACTTTGTCTTCTGGTTCTCATTTTCTGTTTTTAAAACCCTGTGTTATTAAAGGTATGTTTCTGGTACTTATTTTAAAAAGAGTGATGATGACAAAACACTTTATAATAAGGCATAATCAGATGGTTATATGCATTTAAATATACAATAATAACATTAAAATGTAATTGACATAAAATAAGAGTGACGATGAAACAAACCCAGGGCCTAGTCCTGCAATATGTCAGAATCATGAGGGCAAAGAGTCAGAACTATACAAAATACAGGACCGAGGAAGAATTACATTCCCAAAAGGGAGCTGTTTGTAAATACTATTAGGACATATACCTCTTTAGTTTGAGCATTTTCCCACGTTAATTAATAGCTAGTGTTTTACAACATAAAGGACTTGTTTTTAGAAAGATTATACAATCAAAGATTATACAACCACAGTTGTTCCTCAGTTTCTATTTCATTGTATGAGATCAAGTCATGTTGGTTATTTTATAAATGAAGTTGGGCTTTCTTTGGCCTCCTTTCTGCTTAGTTGGTCAGGTGCTCTTTGCAGTTTTCTGCCTCATTTCCAAGGTAACCTAGGATTTGTCACGGTTGAGAGCCAAGAAGCAGGCACGCTGCCTTTCCTCCAGCATGGGGTTTTGCAAGCGAGGTCTAAGTAGGTCAAATTTGAGGGGAACTTGCTCTTCAGATCACACTAAGGTGATAATTCTAAGGAGAAAGTTCTCAGATGTAAGAACTGTGTGATGGTTTGAGGTGAAACAATCCATGAAGATAGGCTCAGTCTATACCAGGTTTCAGAATTCTGACTAATTAAAAATGCCGTAAGGAGCATTGAGCATTTGCTGTACAGGACACTGACTGGCCCGTCCCCATCCCTTCCTGACATGTCTCAGAGCTTTGTGTCCTGCCTTCCCCTAATTTGGTCTGCATTACTTGTGGGGCACATTGAGATGAAGGGTTCTGAGACAGAAAATAAAGATAGAGATTGATCTAATAACCGAGACCGAAAGGGCATCTTGAGGACTGTTCTTTCCTCCTCACAATCTGAAACAGAAGCTCCCCACTATGTATTGCAAATGGGAGGTTATGACAGAGGGACACAGAAAGTGTCAGAGCAAGTGGCAGATCCTGAGTGCAGAAGGAAGTGCAGATGCCCCAGGAAGAAGACAGCTGCTGCCACTCAGGAGATGGAGATGGAGTGAAAACACAGGTGGGTACAATGAGTGTAAAAGGATAGGCCTGGCTCTGAAAAGACTCAGAGAAGCTGCAAGATACAGTTTAGGCTAAGAAAACAACAACAAAAAAGGGCTCTGGCCAGGTATGATGGCACTTGCTTGTAGTCCTAGCTACACAGGAGGCTGAGGTAGGAGGGTCACTTAAGCCCAGGGGTTCATGACCAGCCTGGGTAACACAGCAAGGCCCCATCTCAAAAAAGAAAAAAGGCTCTGGGTCCAGGGAACAGAGCTGGGAAGTGGTAGGTGACGAAGGAACTCGCTTACGATAGGGAACCATATGAAAATATGCCTGTGGGTAGGGGTAGGGTGGGGAGGACTTCCGGAGCATGGTGGGCTCACACACTCAAACCTTGCACAGCCAGCATCAGGCTGGCCTGCCTTCCTGTTCCCGTCACTGGGTGACATTGATCCCAGACACATTCTGATGACTAGTAAAGTTGCTTTTAGTAGCCCCAGAGCCAGGAGGAATAATTCATATGGAATTTTTAAAGACGCCCACTCTTGGCGTTAATTACAGCCCAACGTACATTTCTTGGGGAGATTTTCCTGTGACAAGTGAATACCCTCTACATTTTCTTAACTGGATGGGAAAAGGATTTTATGCCCATACATCTTGCTAATAAACCAAATCCCTTCTTCAGATTCTTGAGTGAAACATTTAAAATGTAGTTTCTTTAGAAATAAAAGTATGAGGCATTTTAAATTATATGACAGACAAAAAAGTCAATGCTCTTGAGCTCTTTACAGTAAATAGGTTGTGTTTACTCATAGGATACAGAATCATGGATATCAAACATCAAAAATAAATTATAAAAATAATGTCTCATTTTCTGTTGCATATTATTAGCCTGTCTCTCATTCCACCATTTGTTCTTTTGAACTGGAAAATTGTGGGCTCCTAGTCACTGCACTAATCTATCTGAATATCCAACTACCAGAAAGGGTTTATCCCATCTCAAGTTTGTCAGTTGCTTTATATCGTTAAGGGTGTTTTTGCCACCCTGGTTGTGTTCATAATTACCATTGAGAAATGTCACTGTTATTAAAATACATTCTGTGTTCCAACTACCTGCCTCTCTGCCCTAGCAGTTTCTCTCTTA